TAAATTGTAGCATAACCATACTGTAGAACACTATAGAGCTATAAAAATAGAATTGAATGCATCAACATAGTTGAATATCATAAACATAAATTTTATCCAGAAAACATTCTGGCTAAGAGTACATACAGTAAGGTCGGGTTTGGTGGCTCTTGCCTGTAATCTCAGCACTTTGGGAGGCCAAAGTGGGAGGATTGCTTGAGGCCAGGAGGAGTTTAAGACCAGCTTGGCTAACATAGTGAGATCCCATCTCTTAAAAAAAAGGAAGGGGGAAAAAAAAAACGAGTACACACAGTAAGATGCCTTTTATACAAAATTGTAAAGCATGACAATGCTATAGATTATTTGGAGAAGCATACATATGCAGTTCATGTATAAAGAGATTTACAGAGGCTGGGTGCAGTGGCTCACGCCTGTAATCCCAGCACTTTCGGAGACAGAGACGGGCTGACCATCTGAGGTCAGGAGTTTAAGACTAGCCTGGCCAATATGGTGAAATCTTGTCTCCACTAAAAATACAAAAAATTAGCCAGGCATGGTGGCTCATGCCTGTAATCCCAGCTACTGTGGAGGCTGAGGCAGGAATCTCTTGAACTCCTGAGGTGGAGGTTTCAGTGAGCCGAGATTGTGCCACTGCACGCCAGCCTGGGGCGACAGAGCAAGACTTTGTCTCAAAAACCAGCAAACAGGCTGGGCGCGGTGGCTTACGCCTGTAATCCCAGCACTTTGGGAGGCCGAGGCAGGCGGTTCACGAGGTCAGGAGATCGAGAGGCTAACATGGTGAAACCCCGTCTCTACTGAAAATACAAAAAAAAAAAAATTAGCCAGGCGTGGTGGCGAGCGCCTGTAGTCCCAGCTACTCAGGAGGCTGAGGCAGGAGAATGGCGTGAACCCAGAAGGCAGAGCTTGCAGTGAGCCAAGATCGCGCCACTGCACTCCAGCCTGGGCGACGTTGCGAGACTCCGTCTCAAAAAAAAAAAAAAAAAAAAGTTTTGCGGGTTTTTCCCCCCGCCCCTTTGCCCCCTCCCCCCGCCTTTATTCAGCTTCCGGTAGACGCTGGTAGGGTAAGGGAGCTAAGTAGATCACTTCCGGGCGACTGTTGTTTTATTTCCGGTTTATGCGACCCGGCTGCGATTTGCTGCTGAGGGCAGCAGCTACCGTCACTGCCGCCATCATGTCAGACTCGGACAGCGAGGAAGATTCATCTGGAGGTGGCCCATTTACTTTAGCGGGTATCCTTTTCGGCAACATCAGTGGAGCGGGGCAGCTGGAGGGGGAAAGCGTCTTGGATGATGAGTGTAAGAAGCACTTGGCAGGCTTGGGGGCTTTGGGGCTGGGCAGCCTAATCACTGAACTCACGGCAAATGAAGAATTGACTGGGACTGGCGGTGCCTTGGTAAATGATGAAGGGTGGATTAGGAGTACAGAAGATGCTGTAGACTATTCAGACATCAATGAGGTGGCAGAAGATGAAAGCCAAAGACACCAGCAGACGATGGGGAGCTTGCAGCCCCTTTACCACTCGGATTATGATGAAGATGACTATGATGCTGATTGTGAAGACATTGATTGCAAGTTGATGCCTCCTCCACCTCCACCCCCGGGACCAATGAAGAAGGATAAGGACCAAGATGCTATTACCTGTGTGTCTGAAAGTGGAGAAGACATCATCTTGCCCTCCATCATTGCCCCTTCCTTTTTGGCCTCAGAGAAAGTGGATTTCAGTAGTTACTCTGATTCAGAATCTGAGATGGGACCTCAGGAAGCAACACAGGCAGAATCTGAGGATGGAAAGCTGACCCTTCCATTGGCTGGGATTATGCAGCATGATGCCACCAAGCTGTTGCCAAGTGTCACCGAACTTTTTCCAGAATTTCGACCTGGAAAAGTGTTACGCTTCCTACATCTTTTTGGACCAGGGAAGAATGTCCCATCTGTTTGGCGGAGTGCTCGGAGAAAGAGGAAGAAGCATCGTGAGCTGATACAGGAAGAGCAGATCCAGGAGGTGGAATGCTCAGTAGAATCAGAAGTCAGCCAGAAGTCTTTGTGGAACTATGACTATGCTCCACCACCACCCCCAGAGCAGTGTCTCGCTGATGATGAAATCACGATGATGGTTCCTGTGGAGTCCAAATTTTCCCAATCAACTGGAGATGTAGATAAAGTGACAGATACCAAACCAAGAGTGGCTGAGTGGCGTTATGGGCCTGCCCGACTGTGGTATGATATGCTGGGTGTCTCCGAAGATGGCAGTGGGTTTGACTATGGCTTCAAACTGAGAAAGACACAACATGAACCTGTGATAAAATCTAGAATGATGGAGGAATTTAGGAAACTTGAGGAAAGCAATGGCACTGATCTTCTGGCTGACGAAAACTTCCTGATGGTGACACAGCTGCATTGGGAGGATTCTATCATCTGGGATGGGGAGGATATCAAACACAAAGGGACAAAACCTCAGGGTGCAAGCCTGGCAGGCTGGCTTCCTTCTATTAAGACTAGGAATGTAATGGCTTACAATGTTCAGCAAGGTTTTGCACCCACTCTGGATGATGACAAACCTTGGTACTCCATTTTTCCCATTGACAATGAGGATCTGGTGTATGGACGCTGGGAGGACAATATCATTTGGGATGCTCAGGCCATGCCCCGGCTGTTGGAACCTCCTGTTTTGGCACTTGATCCCAATGATGAGAACCTCATTTTGGAAATTCCTGATGAGAAGGAAGAGGCCACCTCTAACTCCCCCTCCAAGGAGAGTAAGAAGGAATCATCTCTGAAGAAGAGTCGAATTCTCTTGGGCAAAACAGGTGTCATCAGGGAGGAACCACAGCAGAACATGTCTCAGCCAGAAGTGAAAGATCCATGGAATCTCTCCAATGATGAGTATTATTTCCCCAAGCAACAGGGTCTTCGGGGCACCTTTGGAGGGAATATTATCCAGCATTCAATTCCTGCTATGGAATTATGGCAGCCCTTCTTTCCCACCCACATGGGGCCCATCAAAATCCGGCAGTTCCATCGCCCACCTCTGAAAAAGTACTCATTTGGTGCACTCTCTCAGCCAGGTCCCCATTCAGTCCAACCTTTGCTAAAGCACATCAAAAAAAAGGCCAAGATGAGAGAACAAGAGAGGCAAGCCTCAGGTGGTGGAGAGTTGTTTTTTATGCGCACACCTCAGGATCTCACAGGCAAAGATGGAGATCTTATTCTTGCAGAATATAGTGAGGAAAATGGACCCTTAATGATGCAGGTTGGCATGGCAACCAAGATAAAGAACTATTATAAACGGAAACCTGGCAAAGATCCTGGAGCACCAGATTGTAAATATGGGGAAACTGTTTACTGCCATACATCTCCTTTCTTGGGCTCTCTCCATCCTGGCCAATTACTGCAGGCACTTGAGAACAACCTTTTTCGTGCTCCAGTGTATCTTCATAAGATGCCAGAAACTGATTTTCTGATCATTCGGACAAGACAGGGTTACTATATTCGGGAATTAGTGGATATTTTTGTGGTTGGCCAGCAGTGTCCCTTGTTTGAAGTTCCTGGGCCTAACTCCAGAAGGGCCAATATGCATATTCGAGACTTTCTACAGGTTTTTATTTACCGCCTTTTCTGGAAGAGTAAAGATCGGCCACGGAGGATACGAATGGAAGATATAAAAAAAGCCTTTCCTTCCCATTCAGAAAGCAGCATCCGGAAGAGGCTAAAGCTCTGCGCTGACTTCAAACGCACAGGGATGGATTCAAACTGGTGGGTGCTTAAGTCTGATTTTCGTTTACCAACGGAAGAAGAGATCAGAGCTAAGGTGTCACCAGAGCAGTGCTGTGCTTATTATAGCATGATAGCTGCAAAGCAACGACTGAAGGATGCTGGCTATGGTGAGAAATCCTTTTTTGCCCCAGAAGAAGAAAATGAGGAAGATTTCCAGATGAAGATTGATGATGAAGTTCACGCTGCTCCTTGGAACACCACAAGGGCCTTCATTGCTGCCATGAAGGGCAAGTGTCTCCTAGAGGTGACTGGGGTGGCAGATCCCACAGGGTGTGGTGAAGGATTCTCCTATGTGAAGATTCCAAATAAACCAACACAGCAGAAGGATGATAAAGAGCCACAGGCAGTGAAGAAGACAGTGACAGGAACAGATGCAGACCTTCGTCGCCTTTCCCTGAAAAATGCCAAGCAACTTCTACGTAAATTTGGTGTGCCTGAGGAAGAGATTAAAAAGTTGTCCCGCTGGGAAGTGATTGATGTGGTGCGCACAATGTCAACAGAACAGGCTCATTCTGGAGAGGGGCCCATGAGTAAATTTGCCCGTGGATCAAGGTTTTCTGTGGCTGAGCATCAAGAGCGTTACAAAGAGGAATGTCAGCGTATCTTTGACCTACAGAACAAGGTTCTGTCATCAACTGAGGTCTTATCAACTGACACAGACAGCATCTCAGCTGAAGATAGTGACTTTGAAGAAATGGGAAAGAACATTGAGAACATGTTGCAGAACAAGAAAACCAGCTCTCAGCTGTCACGTGAATGGGAGGAGCAGGAGCGGAAGGAACTACGGCGAATGCTACTGGTAGCAGGCTCAGCAGCATCAGGAAACAATCACAGAGATGATGTCACAGCTTCCATGACTAGCCTTAAGTCTTCTGCCACTGGACACTGTCTCAAGATTTATCGCACATTTCGAGATGAAGAGGGGAAAGAGTATGTTCGCTGTGAGACAGTCCGAAAACCAGCTGTCATTGATGCCTATGTGCGCATACGGACTACAAAAGATGAGAAATTCATTCAAAAATTTGCCCTTTTTGATGAAAAACATCGGGAAGAGATGCGGAAAGAACGGCGGAGGATTCAAGAGCAACTGAGGCGGCTTAAGCGGAACCAGGAAAAGGAGAAGCTTAAGGGTCCTCCTGAGAAGAAGCCCAAGAAAATGAAAGAGCGTCCTGACCTAAAACTGAAATGTGGGGCATGTGGTGCCATTGGACATATGAGGACTAACAAATTCTGCCCCCTCTATTATCAAACAAATGTGCCACCTTCGAAACCTGTTGCCATGACAGAAGAGCAGGAGGAGGAGTTGGAAAAGACAGTCATTCATAATGATAATGAAGAACTTATCAAGGTTGAAGGGACCAAAATTGTCTTCGGGAAACAGCTAATTGAGAATGTGCATGAGGTTCGCAGAAAATCTCTGGTTCTCAAGTTTCCTAAACAGCAGCTTCCTCCAAAGAAGAAACGGCGAGTTGGAACCACTGTTCATTGTGACTATTTGAATATACCTCATAAGTCCATCCACCGACGCCGCACAGACCCTATGGTGACGCTGTCATCCATCCTGGAGTCTATCATCAATGACATGAGAGATCTTCCAAATACACACCCTTTCCACACTCCAGTCAATGCAAAGGTTGTAAAGGACTACTACAAAATCATCACTCGGCCAATGGACCTACAAACACTCCGTGAAAATGTGCGTAAATGCCTCTACCCATCTCGGGAAGAGTTCAGAGAGCATCTGGAGCTAATTGTGAAAAACAGTGCGACCTACAATGGGCCAAAACATTCATTGACTCAGATCTCTCAATCCATGCTGGATCTCTGTGATGAAAAACTTAAAGAGAAAGAAGACAAATTAGCTCGCTTAGAGAAAGCTATCAACCCCTTGCTGGATGATGATGACCAAGTGGCATTTTCTTTCATTCTGGACAACATTGTCACCCAGAAAATGATGGCAGTTCCAGATTCTTGGCCATTTCATCACCCAGTTAATAAGAAGTTTGTTCCAGATTATTACAAAATGATTGTCAATCCAGTGGATTTAGAGACCATACGTAAGAACATCTCCAAGCACAAGTATCAGAGTCGGGAGAGTTTTCTAGATGATGTAAACCTTATTCTTGCCAACAGTGTTAAGTATAATGGACCTGAGAGTCAGTACACTAAGACTGCTCAGGAGATTGTGAACATCTGTTACCAGACAATTACTGAGTATGATGAGCATTTGACTCAACTTGAGAAGGATATTTGTACAGCTAAAGAAGCAGCTTTGGAGGAAGCAGAATTAGAAAGCCTGGACCCAATGACCCCAGGGCCCTACACATCTCAGCCTCCTGATATGTATGATACCAACACATCCCTCAGTACGTCTCGAGATGCCTCTGTATTTCAAGATGAGAGCAATTTGTCTGTCTTGGATATTTCCACTGCCACTCCAGAAAAACAGATGTGCCAGGGCCAAGGTAGGCTGGGTGAGGAAGACTCTGATGTGGATGTTGAAGGGTATGATGATGAGGAGGAGGATGGGAAACCTAAGCCTCCAGCCCCAGAAGGGGGAGATGGTGATCTTGCAGATGAAGAGGAAGGAACTGTACAACAACCTGAAGCCAGTGTCCTGTATGAGGATTTGCTTATATCTGAAGGAGAAGATGATGAGGAAGATGCTGGGAGTGACGAAGAAGGAGACAATCCTTTCTCTGCTATCCAGCTGAGTGAAAGTGGAAGTGACTCTGATGTGGGATATGGTGGAATAAGACCCAAACAACCCTTCATGCTTCAGCATGCTTCAGGAGAACACAAGGATGGGCACGGAAAATGAAGAAAGCATGATGTCCCATGAGGGAGACGGTGGGGAGGCTTCCCATGATTTGGAGGATAGCAACATCAGTTATGGGAGCTGTGAGGAGCCTGATCCCAAGTTGAACACCCAAGACACAAGCTTCAGCAGCATCGGAAATTTCCAGCTGGGCATGGTGGCTCACACCTGTAATCTCAGCACTCTGGGAGGCCGAGGCGGGTGGATCACCTGAGGTCAGTTCGAGACCAGCTTGGCCAACATGTCGAAACTTCATCTCTACTAAAAATACAAAAATTAGCCAGGTGTGGTGGTGCACGCCTGTAATCCCCAGATACTCGGGAGGCTGAAGCAGGAGAATTGCTTGAACCCGGGAGGCAGAGGTTGCAGTGAGTGGAGATCACGCCACTGCGCTCCAGCCTGGGCGAAAGAGTGAGACTCCATCTCAAAAAAAAAGAAAATTTCCAAGCATGGTATCATCTCACTTTTCTAATTTACAGGCTGGAACAGATGAGAGCCCTCCTGCTGGGACAGAGAATTGGGTTCTAGTGGACTCTGCTACACTTAAACCTATGTGACAAACCGCCCATTATTTTATTGTTTATTTAATTATACAATGCCTCGTTCCTATATGGATTTGAGGCAAATTACCATAAATTTTGAAACAGCCTATATGTCAGAAATGAAAATGTTGCCATCTA